GAATTTAAGACAAGATCAGACCATCAGATGGCTGGTGGATCATATGATGCCATAATCCTATACCCTTGCCCCAACCAACCCACATATATCTCAGGCCTTCACTGCATCTTTTCATTACTCCTCCAAAACTGAAAACCTATGCGTGAGCCTCTGGCTTGCTGAGCCTAGGCAAAGCCTACATATAATAACTCCCATGGAGATGGAAGAGGCAATGTGTTTCATTGGCTTCTAGATGGGAGGTGGGGCCCCCAAATGACCAATGTTCCCAACAAAACCTGAACAATCTGAAATTATTCAGATTTCTGCTTGTCATTCTAACCTCTGTTCAGGACTTCCAAGATCCAGGACAGGCCCAGTGTAGATACCTGTGTCCCAAACCACTGATCTGGGCTAGGAAGACTGAATCACAGGTGTGGAAGGTCACCCGGGTTCAACCATCTAGGTGATGAATTAGGCCAGGACCTGGGCAGGTAGACCATTTATTCTGGGGAGATATGATGCGAGCTTGAATTACATGGGAGAAATATTTGTAAGGCAGATGGGATAACAGGACTTGATAAGTCTGTAGTGTGGAAAGGCTAGAAAAGAAAGGAATCAAAGGAATCCTGATTTCTGACTTGACAGGGTAGAAGGAGGTGTGTGTGTGTGTGCGTGTGTGTGTGTATGTTTATGTAGGGACAGTGACACCCAAGAGAGGCTAGGAATAGGTTTGTTTTATTCCTGTTTGGGGTGGTTGGGTAGGCAGGGTTAAGTTTTTGACTTGGTGAATTTGAGATGATGGCCAATATACAATTGACATTCCAGCTGGGGGGACCATTGAAGATCAAGTCTGGCAAGTCTACTAGCTGGCGCCTGGGTGAGCTGAGCCCAGCAGGTGAGGGAAAACGCGGGAAGAGGGTCTTGCAGATTCCAAACTTAGGAAGGGTCGCGGCTCCGCGCACGTGCTCTCGGGGTCACCTTCCCCGCGCCTGTGAGGGTGCCAGGAGTTCGTCTCCAGGTCCCGCCCCTGTGGGCGGGGCGAGGCAGCGTCGCCGCGAGGCCACCCGGAAGACCAAGCCGGGTAGGCGCTGTCTCCGTCGCCTCCAACCCCCCCGGTCCGACCAGGGAAGGTGGGATGCTCTGATGGCCGGGCCTGCGGCGCTGAGCGCGGCGGCGGCGGCTGCTCTGGCGGCCGCCCTGCTCCTGCTGCGTCGTGAGGACCCGGGGCCGGGGGCTGGCCCCAGGTAACCCCTCCGCGTATGGGACCGAGCTGGGCCAGGTCTCCTGGCCGGGCCGGGGATACCGTGGGGTATGCCCAGTGATGCCAGCAGCTTGTGGCACCTGGGCGCACCCTCCAGCTCGGGCCCCTTCCGATGGGTCTGCTGGCTCAGGTGCGGGCGATGGCCGGGGAGCCGCGCCCCGCACGTGACTCAGCACTTTCCCCAGAGCCCGGACTGCGGAGAACAATATCCTCCTCCCTAACAGATAAACAGCCCTTGTTCCTCGGGATAAGGACTGGCAGTCCCCTGACACCCTAAGACCGGCATCTGTCGATGTTATTTCCCCAGCATGGCCGAAACAGAAGCCCTGTCGAAGCTTCGGGAAGACTTCAGGATGCAGAATAAATCCGTCTTTATTTTGGGCGCCAGCGGAGAAACCGGCAGAGTGCTCTTAAAGGAAATCCTGGAGCAGGGCCTGTTTTCCAAAGTCACGCTCATTGGCCGGAGGAAGCTCACCTTCGACGAGGAAGCTTATAAAAATGTGGTGGGTATTTCAGCTGGGACTCAAATGGACCCATGAAACTACATACAACTGTGTCCTTGCCTAGAATCAAGAAGTGGTGGACTTTGAAAAGTTGGATGACTACGCCTCTGCCTTTCAAGGTCATGATGTTGGATTCTGTTGCCTGGGTACCACCAGAGGGAAAGCTGGGGCGGTAAGGAAGGCATATGCTCTTTTCCCTTTTTGTTGGAAATAACTCATGTCCTTTTCCCCCTTAGGAGGGATTTGTTCGTGTTGACCGAGATTATGTGCTGAAGTCTGCAGAGCTGGCAAAAGCTGGAGGGTGCAAACATTTCAACTTGCTATCCTCTAAAGGAGCTGATAAATCAAGCAATTTTTTATATCTACAAGTTAAGGTTTGTGCAAGTTTCTGTTTTTCATACACTTTTTAAATACTGAAAATGTGTTTTTTCTTAATAGGGAGAAGTAGAAGCCAAGGTTGAAGAATTAAAATTTGATCGTTACTCTGTATTTAGGCCTGGGTAAGTATAATATTTATACTGAATGAGAGTATTTTTCTTTCTTTTTTTTTTTTTTTTATTTTAGAGTTCTGTTATGTGATAGGCAAGAATCTCGCCCAGGTGAATGGCTGGTTAGAAAGTTCTTTGGCTCCTTACCAGACTCTTGGGCCAGTGGGCATTCTGTGCCTGTGGTGACCGTGGTTAGAGCAATGCTGAACAATGTGGTGAGACCAAGAGACAAGCAGATGGAACTGCTGGAGAACAAGGCCATCCATGACCTGGGGAAAGCGCATGGCTCTCTCAAGCCATGACCACATTGGAGAAATGGTTTTTATTGTCAACCTTAACACCCATCACCAAATCGGTAATTTCAGGGTCTAAAAAAAGTCAGCATGTTTTAACTTTGTTGTTTTACTATCCTCAGGCATCCATTCCAATCAAGAAATGATGGTGCTCTGCATCAGTGGTTCAGAGCCTGGTTATACATATAGATCACTCAGGGAGCTTTGGAAAAATAAAGATTTGTCAGCCCTATCTCAAACTTGAATCAAAATTTCTGGGGTGTGGGCACAATAATCTGTAATTTTCTTTGTTTATACTTCCCCTGATGCCACTGGTTCCGATGCCACTGGCTGGGGGGCCTGCTTTGAAATGCTTGTCTGCAGAGTCACAGCAGCCATGAAAACCTTATGACCGTGCAAATGAGCTCTGCTCTAAAATTGTTGACATTCATGTCTCTGAGTTACAAAAGTGCTAATTCACTACATGTAATTGTGTAAGTAAACATTGTGCCTTTACTACTTCTTTATGTAATAGAAGTTATATACCTAAGCTTATATAATACATGGGGAGGATTAAATAAAGGAATAAAGATGAATGGACAACTCCTGGGTGCCTCTTAGATTGCTTGAAAATGCCCA